GATCCTTCTAAGCTCATTCAAGAATTTTGGGCTTTAACTATTTCCTTTGATTTAACCTGGTACCAGGTGCCAACTTTAGATAATAGGGATATCTAATTACTTCTAAATTCCTCAGATAAGGGGCCTGCTTGATGGTCACCAGGTGATCTGTGCTCTCCTTAAGAGGGAATAAGACCTAGCGTTGGCAGAGTTCTGTAGGGTGACTATAGTTAACAGTAATCTGTTGTATATTTTAAAATGTTATTATTGAAGAGAGTAACTGGAATGTTCCCAGTATAAAGACAAATGTTTAAGGTGATAGAGATCTCATTTACCCTGATTTAATCATTACACATTATATGAAAGTATCAAAATACCACATGTACCCAGAAAACACATACGTCTCTTACATATCAATAAATACAACTTGAGATTATGATGTAAATACATCTGACCAACTTGGTACTTATTAGACTTATGTGCGCAGCACTGCTCTAGTCCTGTGGGTGCAGCAGCATCAGGATCGTTAAAGAAAACAAACAATGCTGAGAAAAAAACTCACACCCCTGAGACATCCGGGTGTGAATAAATGCGGCAGAGTCGCCCGAGATCGGGAGACCAGGCGTGGGGGAGAGGTCCGGGAGGCCTGGACCAGAGTCCTAACAGACCAGAGGCGAAACGGGAAGGCGCGCCAGAAAAGGAACAACGCAAAGGGAGCAGGCGTGCACGGAGCGCGAACTAAGGAACCCCTCTGACAACCCCAGTCCCTCGGCAGTTCCAGAGACCGGCTCCTCACGGAGGGTGGCGGTAGAGACTGTTAAGCCCCGCGGGCGCCGGGGCAGGCCGGACTGTGCCATTCGTGGGGGGTACCATGTGGGACCGAGCCGCCTCACCCAGGGCTGTCCAGCTAGAAACTCCCCGGTGCCACCCCCGCCTCAGTCCGAGGTAGACTCGGCCGGACGTGACGCAGCGTGAGGCCAAGGCGGCGTGAGTCTGCGCAGTGTGGGGCTGAGGGAGGCCGGACGGCGCGCGTGCGTGCTGGCGTGCGTTCATTTTCAGCCTGGTGTGGGGTGAGTGGTACCCAACGGGCCGGGGCGCCGCGTCCGCAGGAAGAGGCGCGGGGTGCAGGTCAGCGCCAGCGGGGGCGCGGCGCATGTGTGGGCCGTGGCGCTGGGCGGCGTGGGGGTGCTGGACGGTGTCCCTGTGCTGGACGGTGTCCCGCTGGCTCAGAACCGGCGCGGGGCCTGGGTCGGGGCCGCCCTCGCTTCCGGCCTCCCAGTCGGGCCCTGTCGCTGGCGTTGGATTTGACTGACCGCCAGCGTGGTGGCAACGCTGAAGCGTCCAGAATCTTCTGCCTAACCTCTCGCCGGCATGGAACTGGCTAGCCGTTTTATTAAACTCTGTTTTGCGTGGACGGTAAACCCTCCAGATAATCTGTAAATAGGCTATTTTGAAATCTTTTTTTTTTTTTTTTTTTAAGGCTTGTAAACATATAACATAAAAATGGCTTCCAAAAGAGCTCTGGTCATCCTGGCTAAAGGAGCAGAGGAAATGGAGACGGTCATCCCTGTAGATGTCATGAGGCGAGCTGGGGTAAGTCCCACATCGATTTTTAGCCATTCCTGTGTTCTTAAATATGATAACATCTTTCTCGTAGATTAAGGTCACCGTTGCAGGCCTGGCTGGAAAAGACCCAGTACAGTGTAGCCGTGATGTGGTCATTTGTCCTGATGCCAGCCTTGAAGATGCAAAAAAAGAGGTTTGTAATCCATACATGGAGTTATTCCTTCATTTTGTTTTCTTTATGTTTTAAACTGTTACAGGGACCATATGATGTGGTGGTTCTACCAGGAGGTAATCTGGGCGCACAGAATTTATCTGAGGTAAAAAATTCTACTCAATTATACCTCAATAAACTTTATGTATTTTTGGTTTTCTTTTCACTAGTCTGCTGCTGTGAAGGAGATACTGAAGGAGCAGGAAAACCGGAAGGGCCTGATAGCCGCCATCTGTGCAGGTGACGTGCAGGGGCAGCCTGTGTTGCAGCGTCTGCACTTAGATCTTTTTATTTTTATTCTTAGGTCCTACTGCTCTGTTGGCTCATGAAATAGGTTTTGGAAGTAAAGTTACAACACACCCTCTTGCTAAAGACAAAATGATGAATGGAGGTAAGTATATGCTTGTTTTTGTTTGTTTGTTTAGGATGTCACCTTTTCTGTTTCTACTTTGCAGGTCATTACACCTACTCTGAGAATCGTGTGGAAAAAGACGGCCTGATTCTTACAAGCCGGGGGCCTGGGACCAGCTTCGAGTTTGCGCTTGCAATTGTTGAAGCCCTGAATGGCAAGGAGGTGGCGGCTCAAGTGAAGGCTCCACTTGTTCTTAAAGACTAGAGCAGCGAACTGCGACGATCACTTAGAGAAACAGGCCGTTAGGAATCCATTCTCACTGTGTTCGCTCTAAACAAAACAGTGGTAGGTTAATGTGTTCAGAAGTCGCTGTCCTTACTACTTTTGCGGAAGTATGGAAGTCACAACTACACAGAGATTTCTCAGCCTACAAATTGTGTCTATACATTTCTAAGCCTTGTTTGCAGAATAAACAGGGCATTTAGCAAACTACTGATTGTTTCTTGTTTTGTCTCTCATTTCTTTTGTGAAATTAAATTCCGTATCACCTTCATTTGCAGCTCTTAACTGTCCATATGGCACTGAAATAAAAGAACAGTGACCACATTTTACACAGCAAGGAGGAAAGGCATACAAACAGAATTTAAGAGGCTTGTGATTTTCTCTGCTTATTAGCTGTGTGTTTTTAATGTGCTATTAAAAAATACCAATGAGGGCTGGGTGTGGTGGCTCATGCCTGTAATCCCA